AGTGACACGGTCACATTATATTTTGGAAAAGCCACTCTGCCTGTTGTGTTGAGATTAGAGAGGCGATAAAGGGGATATGGGTAAACCACAAGAAGACTAGGTCAGTAGTCCCTCGACCCTCACTCCCCAGGTGAAGGCAGCCTAGACTAGGGTGGTGATGGAGGAGATAGAAGAGGACAGATTCAAGGAAAATTTGGAAGGTAAAAACCAGTAGGATTTGCTGACGGATGGAGTATAGGAGGGGAGAGGTAGATTATCAGGGATGTATCTTAGTTTTCTTATACAAGATAGATTCAGTTGCAATGAAATTGTTAATTGAAATTGACTTTAAATAATGGCATGACCTAAAGTTATGCAAACATTTGCCTTAGATAAAATATCAAGTTTTCAAAGTTTTTAGCTGGGTGGACGGCATGGCTTTACTTCCTATTTCTTGGTATTCTAATCCTGTTGAAAAAAAAAGTTTTTCTTTTTCTCAAAGGCTTATTTCAGTGGAAGCCCATCTGCAAAATCTGTTAATAAATTTAAATTAGAAAATAACTACAAGTGCCATTGACACGTTGGTTATTCTTTTTGAGAGTGACCTAAGGCCACCTCTGGGAGAGCTGGGGGCTCTTCTGAAGCCTGCCCGACTGCACCGCGTGCCCGTGCCTGGAAGTCAGACTCGGGGCGGTGCGGCAGCGCGAGGCCTGCAGTCCTAAGCGCGGGGTCGCTCCAGCCCCAGAGGGGGTGTGTCTCCTGCCTCTTCAACCTGGCAGGGGCTGTTCAAGTGGCCGGGGAAACCAGCGATTTGGAGGGTCGAGGGCTGGTGCTTTGAAAGACAGGCGGAGGGGAGAGAGGGATTTCCCCGTCCCCGCTGCACTCGGTCCTTCCCCTGGGTTACTCCTTTTCTCCGCCTGCGCGGCCCCTAACCTGCTCGAACCCGTTGTGCAGAAGAGGCCGCCGGGTCCCTTTAAGGCCCCGCCGCGCCTGCGCCTTGGGTTATCCTGACACGCCCATCGGGAGCCTGAGGAGCCAGTGGGCTGCAGGCGCAGGCGCAGGCGAGGGGCTGGGTGGCGGTTGAGACAGCGGCGGTACTGGGAGGCGTAGGTGAGGGTCGCGAGGCTGCCCGAGCTTCTGAGCGAGCGCGGTGCTTTTGGGAACGCGGGACGGGCGATCTGCGGCGCCAGGAGCTGGGCCGAGGCGCGGCGGCGCGGCTGCCGGCTGCCCTGTGAATGGGAAGTTACGCGAAGTCCACCCAGCGTTTCTGAGGTGAGGGCGCCGCGCCAGGCTGGGCGGGCGGTGTTAACCTTGATTTCTCTCTTTTGTCTCACAGGCAATCTGAAGGCAAATCCTGTTTAGACCCAGGCGAAGGTTCCCGGTGACCCGGGCTCTCACCAGCCAATTGTCCCTTGCCGTCCTCCTGAGGGTGCCTGGAGCTTAAGCACTGTGTGCTCTTGGCCTCCACACTGGGGATGCCGCTGACTCCCACTGTCCAGGGCTTCCAGTGGATTCTCCGAGGCCCTGATGTAGAAACTTCCCCATTGGGTGCACCAAGAGCAGCCTCACATGGTGTGGGCTGACATCAAGAGCTGCCAGATCCAACAGGTAAAAATCCCGAGGCATTGCCAGCTCAGTGGTGTTTGTGTTCTTCTCATGTGGTCACCCACAGGTCCTGGGAGAGTAGGAGCCAGTGCAAGGAGAGAAGTCCATTGAGAAAGGCAAATGGATGACATCAGACCCAGGGGCTGAGGTCCCCAACTGCAGCTGGGTAGCTTCTGGAGTGGACAAGGAGCAACAGGGAAGTTCGTGGCCTGGTGTTCTGGGATCCACTGTCTCATCTCATTCTTGTGGGCACCAGAACGTATCCAAAGACAAGACTCAGTGTCTCTGGCAACAGTGAGCCAGAGATAGAATGTGTTTCAGAGGAGGAGGAAGGGGTTGTTGTACCCCATGGAAACAGTATATTGTTTTACAGTAGCGTGTCTTTCTCTAATAACTACTTAGCGTGTTCCTGTTAATGGAAAATATTGGTGGTGTAAGTTTCCCCACTGTTCTCATCTTCATGTAAATTTGTTCATTTCCTTCCTTCCTTCCTTCCTTCCTTCCCTACTTCCCTCCAACTCTCTTTCTCTCTCTTTTTATTCTTTCCCTCCTTCCCACCCGCCCTCCATCCCTCCCTTCCTTCCTCCTTCCCTCCTTCCCTCCCTTCTTTCCTTTCTTCCTTTCTTCTTTTCTTCTTCTTTCTCTCTCATGCTCTCTCTTTTTCTTTCCTTTTCATTCTCTCTACTTTTTTGAAGAGATCACACTGTACTGAAACCTACATTATTTTCCAAAATCTCTGGATCTGCTTCTGTCTTGCAGGCAGAGAGCTCATCCAGTAGCCCTTAGCTCTTCCCAGCCCCCTCCTTTGATTTGTGGGTGCCACTGCGGCAGCTGCTGAGTCTCAGTGGTTTCTAGTCTTCACCAAGTTCTGCCCACCCAGATGGTTTTTACCTGTCCTCACCAGAAACCTGCACTGTCTAGATTGCTGAGGCTGCTTCTCCTTAACCGATCTGCTATCTGTATTCCAGGGGCACCCCAGGGTTAGAGGTAAATGGCACAGGCCTTGAAATCTCCAACTGCTCTGACTCCAGGTTGGTGCACTTCAATGCCAAGTACTAACCACAGTAGAAATTAAGTTTGCCTCTTTTTGCACAGGAAGATGGCCAATCTTTCCTAAGCTGCTCACCTTACAAGAAAACGAATCGTACTGCTAAGAATTCAAACTTCAGCAGTCATGGGTAAGTAAGGAAGTCTTATAAATCTATTTTAGGCCTAATGTCCTGATCTCTGTGCCCTTTTCAGGGAGCCTTGGAAGGAGCCCGAATCACTGATGGAATTGGACAGTGCATGGAGATGGTTCAGCAGGACAAGGGTAAGTGCAGGGGCAAGTCCAGGTCATACTGATGAATAATTAATGTGATTGCTTTTATTGGCAGTGCTGAAAACTCATCCCCGTGTGACCTCAAGTAAGCCATGTAACTCTGTGAACCTGCAGTTTAAGAAACATGACAGATTTTCATTATGACACAGAATGTCAGGTCTCCCAGATGCCAGAAAATACATTTACTTAAAGCCGTTGATACGTCTTAAAGCGGTTTCCTTACAGTGTCATTGGAGGACAGTGTGGAGTGCAGAGAGACATGCTTTGAAATGGGATTGATCCAGTCCTCCTTCCTTCACTACCACATGAATGCTGGGCAGCCCAGGGTCAACCCACCGCACCCTCAACTCAGGCAAGTCCAGCAGCCAATCTTAGGAGACCTGGCCCACCTTCTAATTCTGTTATTGCAACTGCAGACGGTTACCTGGCACGCTGGCCACAGTCTACCTCACTCTTATCAGAGTCTGAGCTACTGGCAGTGCTTTCAGCTCTGAGTTCAGGCACCTCGAACCTTGTTTTTGTGGTGAAGGATCCTAAAGTGCTGTGGGGAGTGATCACATTTTTCACAACAGTAAGTTAAGAATTTCAGTTACTGACATCCCTACCCATCATATGTTTGGGTTTCTTCTCCCCAGTCCCTGGCTCCACCTCTTCTGCCACAAACGTCAGCATGGTGGTATCAGCTGGCCCTTGGTCCAGCGAGAAGGCAGAGACGAACATTTTAGAAATCAACGAGAAATTGCGCCCCCAGCTGGCAGAGAAGAAACAGCAGTTCAGAAACCTCAAAGAGAAATGTTTTGTAACTCAACTGGCCGGCTTCCTGGCCAACCGACAGAAGAAATACAGTAAGATCTATAGGCTCACCATCATGAAAGTGCCACTGAGGCAGGCGTGTCTGTCTTTTCTCAGAGTATGAAGAGTGTAAAGACCTCATAAAATTTATGCTGAGGAATGAGCGACAGTTCAAGGAGGAGAAGCTTGCAGAGCAGCTCAAGCAAGCTGAGGAGCTCAGGTGAGGGGACCCCATGGGGGCAGGCAGGGGAGACTCTTAAATTTTCTCTACCGTCTCACCTTAGGCAATATAAAGTCCTGGTTCACTCTCAGGAACGGGAGCTGACCCAGTTAAGGGAGAAGTTACGGGAAGGGAGAGATGCCTCCCGCTCATTGAATCAGCATCTCCAGGCCCTCCTCACTCCGGATAAGCCAGACAAGTCCCAGGGGCAGGACCTCCAAGAACAGCTGGCTGAGGGGTGTAGACTGGCACAGCAACTTTTCCAAAAGCTCAGCCCAGGTAAGGTGGCCATAGGCCCTGATGACCCAAAAGAAATATCTGAACGAACATTTTGTATTTACAGAAAATGACGAAGATGAGGATGAAGATGTTCAAGTTGAGGAGGCTGAGAAAGTACTGGAATCATCTGCCCCCAGGTAACACTGAATACTCAGGAGCAAGTAATGGGTTCTGTCATCTCTGTCCCACCTGGCTCATCAGGGAGGTGCAGAAGGCTGAAGAAAGCAAAGTCCCTGAGGACTCACTGGAGGAATGTGCCATCACTTGTTCAAATAGCCACGGCCCTTGTGACTCCAACCAGCCTCACAAGAACATCAACATCACCTTTGAGGAAGACAAAGTCAACTCAGCTCTGGTTGTAGACAGAGAATCCTCTCATGATGAATGTCAGGATGCTGTAAACATTCTCCCAGGTAGCCTCTATTTTCCTTGTGTCTCATACCTCACCCATCATGTGTTTGCCTTTCTTCTCCCCAGTCCCTGGCCCCACCTCTTCTGCCACAAACGTCAGCATGGTGGTATCAGCCGGCCCTTTGTTCAGCGAGAAGGCAGAGATGAACATTCTAGAAATCAACGAGAAATTGCATCCCCAGCTGGCAGAGAAGAATCAGCAGTTCAGAAACCTCAAAGAGAAATGTTTTGTAACTCAACTGGCCTGCTTCCTGGCCAACCAGCAGAACAAATACAGTAAGATCTATAGGCTCACCATCACGAAAGTGCCACTGAGGCAGGCGTGTCTGTCTTTTCTCAGAATATGAAGAGTGCAAAGACCTCATAAAATCTATGCTGAGGAAAGAGCGACAGTTCAAGGAGGAGAAGCTTGCAGAGCAGCTCAAGCAAGCTGAGGAGCTCAGGTGAGGGGACCCCATGGGGGCAGGTGGGGGAGACTCTTAAATTTTCTCTACCGTCTCACCTTAGGCAATATAAAGTCCTGGTTCACTCTCAGGAACGAGAGCTGACCCACTTAAGGGAGAAGTTACGGGAAGGGAGAGATGCCTCCCGCTCATTGAATCAGCATCTCCAGGCCCTCCTCACTCCGGATAAGCCAGACAAGTCCCAGGGGCAGGACCTCCAAGAACAGCTGGCTGAGGGGTGTAGACTGGCACAGCAACTTTTCCAGAAGCTCAGCCCAGGTAAGGTGGCCATAGGCCCTGATGACCCAAAAGAAATATCTGAACGAACATTTTGTATTTACAGAAAATGACGAAGATGAGGATGAAGATGTTCAAGTTGAGGAGGCTGAGAAAGTACTGGAATCATCTGCCCCCAGGTAACACTGAATACTCGGGAGCAAGTAATGGGTTCTGTCATCTCTGTCCCACCTGGCTCATCAGGGAGGTGCAGAAGGCTGAAGAAAGCAAAGTCCCTGAGGACTCACTGGAGGAATGTGCCATCACTTGTTCAAATAGCCACAGCCCTTGTGACTCCAACCAGCCTCACAAGAACATCAACATCACCTTTGAGGAAGACAAAGTCAACTCAACTCTGGTTGTAGACAGAGAATCCTCTCATGATGAATGTCAGGATGCTGTAAACATTCTCCCAGGTAGCCTCTATTTTCCTTGTGTCTCATACCTCACCCATCATGTGTTTGCCTTTCTTCTCCCCAGTCCCTGGCCCCACCTCTTCTGCCACAAACGTCAGCATGGTGGTATCAGCCGGCCCCTTGTCCAGCGAGAAGGCAGAGATGAACATTCTAGAAATCAACGAGAAATTGCATCCCCAGCTGGCAGAGAAGAAACAGCAGTTCAGAAACCTCAAAGAGAAATGTTTTGTAACTCAACTGGCCTGCTTCCTGGCCAACCAGCAGAACAAATACAGTAAGATCTATAGGCTCACCATCACGAAAGTGCCACTGAGGCAGGCGTGTCTGTCTTTTCTCAGAATATGAAGAGTGCAAAGACCTCATAAAATCTATGCTGAGGAATGAGCGACAGTTCAAGGAGGAGAAGCTTGCAGAGCAGCTCAAGCAAGCTGAGGAGCTCAGGTGAGGGGACCCCATGGGGGCAGGCAGGGGGGACTCTTAAATTTTCTCTACCGTCTCACCTTAGGCAATATAAAGTCCTGGTTCACTCTCAGGAACGGGAGCTGACCCAGTTAAGGGAGAAGTTACGGGAAGGGAGAGATGCCTCCCGCTCATTGAATCAGCATCTCCAGGCCCTCCTCACTCCGGATGAGCCAGACAAGTCCCAGGGGCAGGACCTCCAAGAACAGCTGGCTGAGGGGTGTAGACTGGCACAGCACCTTGTCCAAAAGCTCAGCCCAGGTAAGGTGGCCATAGGCCCTGATGACCCAAAAAAATATCTGAACGAACACTTCTGTATTTACAGAAAATGACAATGATGACGATGAAGATGTTCAAGTTGAGGTGGCTGAGAAAGTGCAGGAATCGTCTGCCCCCAGGTAACACTGAATACTCAGGAACAAGTAATGGATTCTGTCATCTCTGTCCCACCTGGCTCATCAGGGAGATGCCGAAGGCTGAAGAAAAGGAAGTCCCTGAGGACTCACTGGAGGAATGTGCCATCACTTGTTCAAATAGCCATGGCCCTTATGACTCCAACCAGCCACATAGGAAAACCAAAATCACATTTGAGGAAGACAAAGTCGACTCAACTCTCATTGGCTCATCCTCTCATGTTGAATGGGAGGATGCTGTACACATTATCCCAGGTAGCCTCTGTTTTCCTTGTGTCTCATACCTCAATGTGACCTGCTTCTCTGAATTTATTTACAGAAAATGAAAGTGATGATGAGGAAGAGGAAGAAAAAGGGCCAGTGTCTCCCAGGTAATGTTGTGGAATTGTTGGCTGTTAATTCATTCTATCATCCCTGTCCTGCCTGGCTCATCAGGAATCTGCAGGAGTCTGAAGAGGAGGAAGTCCCCCAGGAGTCCTGGGATGAAGGTTATTCGACTCTCTCAATTCCTCCTGAAATGTTGGCCTCGTACCAGTCTTACAGCGGCACATTTCACTCATTAGAGGAACAGCAAGTCTGCATGGCTGTTGACATAGGCGGTGAGTACTCCATTGTGAAGGTGATAAAGCTCATGTAAGAGGCCCCATCTGAATTTATTTGCAGGACATCGGTGGGATCAAGTGAAAAAGGAGGACCAAGAGGCAACAGGTCCCAGGTGAGTCTGAGAAATTGTGGACAGTTAATTTGGGCTTATTCTTTACTTTTTCCCACTGTTCCAGGCTCAGCAGGGAGCTGCTGGATGAGAAAGGGCCTGAAGTCTTGCAGGACTCACTGGATAGATGTTATTCAACTCCTTCAGGTTATCTTGAACTGACTGACTCATGCCAGCCCTACAGAAGTGCCTTTTACATATTGGAGCAACAGCGTGTTGGCTGGGCTCTTGACATGGATGGTGAGTACCTTTCTATGAAGGTGATAAGGATCAATATGTCTGTCCATGTCTGAACTTATTGCAGAAATTGAAAAGTACCAAGAAGTGGAAGAAGACCAAGACCCATCATGCCCCAGGTAACTTTGAGCAATTATGGATGCTTAATTCTGGCTTATTCTTTACTTTTTCCTACTTTTCCAGGCTCAGCAGGGAGCTGCTGGATGAGAAAGAGCCTGAAGTCTTGCAGGACTCACTGGATAGATGTTATTCGACTCCTTCAGGTTATCTTGAACTGCCTGACTTAGGCCAGCCCTACAGAAGTGCTGTTTACTCATTGGAGGAACAGTACCTTGGCTTGGCTCTTGACGTGGACAGTGAGTACCTTACTATGAAGGTGATAAGCCTCATTTTGTCTGTCCCTGTCTGAATGTATTGCAGGAATTAAAAAGGACCAGGAAGAGGAAGAAGACCAAGGCCCACCATGCCCCAGGTAACTGAGCAATTGTGAACAGCTACTTCTGTGGCTTATTCTTTACTTTTTCCTCCTTTTCCAGGCTCAGCAGGGAGCTGCTGGAGGCAGTAGAGCCTGAAGTCTTGCAGGACTCACTGGATAGATGTTATTCAACTCCTTCCAGTTGTCTTGAACAGCCTGACTCCTGCCTGCCCTATGGAAGTTCCTTTTATGCATTGGAGGAAAAACATGTTGGCTTTTCTCTTGACGTGGGAGGTGAGTACCTTTCTATGAAGGTGATAAGGATCAATGTGTCTGTCCATGTCTGAATTTATTGCAGAAATTGAAAAGAAGGGGAAGGGGAAGAAAAGAAGGGGAAGAAGATCAACGAAGAAAAGAAGGAGAAGGGGAAGAAAAGAAGGGGAAGAAGATCAAAACCCACCATGCCCCAGGTAACTTTCAGCAATTGTGGATGCTTAATTCTGGCTTATTCTTTACTTTTTCCCACTTTTCCAGGCTCAGCAGGGAGCTGCTGGATGAGAAAGGGCCTGAAGTCTTGCAGGACTCACTGGATAGATGTTATTCAACTCCTTCAGGTTATCTTGAACTGACTGACTCATGCCAGCCCTACAGAAGTGCCTTTTACATATTGGAGCAACAGCGTGTTGGCTGGGCTCTTGACATGGATGGTGAGTACCTTTCTATGAAGGTGATAAGGATCAATATGTCTGTCCATGTCTGAACTTATTGCAGAAATTGAAAAGTACCAAGAAGTGGAAGAAGACCAAGACCCATCATGCCCCAGGTAACTTTGAGCAATTATGGATGCTTAATTCTGGCTTATTCTTTACTTTTTCCTACTTTTCCAGGCTCAGCAGGGAGCTGCTGGATGAGAAAGAGCCTGAAGTCTTGCAGGACTCACTGGATAGATGTTATTCGACTCCTTCAGGTTATCTTGAACTGCCTGACTTAGGCCAGCCCTACAGAAGTGCTGTTTACTCATTGGAGGAACAGTACCTTGGCTTGGCTCTTGACGTGGACAGTGAGTACCTTACTATGAAGGTGATAAGCCTCATTTTGTCTGTCCCTGTCTGAATGTATTGCAGGAATTAAAAAGGACCAGGAAGAGGAAGAAGACCAAGGCCCACCATGCCCCAGGTAACTGAGCAATTGTGAACAGCTACTTCTGTGGCTTATTCTTTACTTTTTCCTCCTTTTCCAGGCTCAGCAGGGAGCTGCTGGAGGCAGTAGAGCCTGAAGTCTTGCAGGACTCACTGGATAGATGTTATTCAACTCCTTCCAGTTGTCTTGAACAGCCTGACTCCTGCCTGCCCTATGGAAGTTCCTTTTATGCATTGGAGGAAAAACATGTTGGCTTTTCTCTTGACGTGGGAGGTGAGTACCTTTCTATGAAGGTGATAAGGATCAATGTGTCTGTCCATGTCTGAATTTATTGCAGAAATTGAAAAGAAGGGGAAGGGGAAGAAAAGAAGGGGAAGAAGATCAACGAAGAAAAGAAGGAGAAGGGGAAGAAAAGAAGGGGAAGAAGATCAAAACCCACCATGCCCCAGGTAACTTTCAGCAATTGTGGATGCTTAATTCTGGCTGCTTCTTTAGTTTTGTCTGCTTTTCCAGGCTCAGCGGTGTGCTGATGGAAGTGGAAGAGCCTGAAGTCTTACAGGACTCACTGGATAGATGTTATTCGACTCCGTCAATGTTCTTTGAACTACCTGACTCATTCCAGCACTACAGAAGTGTGTTTTACTCATTTGAGGAACAGCACATCAGCTTCGCCCTTGACGTGGACAATAGGTTTCTTACTTTGATGGGAACAAGTCTCCACCTGGTCTTCCAGATGGGAGTCATATTCCCACAGTAAGCAGCCCTTACTAAGCCGAGAGATGTCATTCCTGCAGGCAGGACCTATAGGCACGTGAAGATTTGAATGAAACTATAGTTCCATTTGGAAGCCCAGACATAGGATGGGTCAGTGGGCATGGCTCTATTCCTATTCTCAGACCATGCCAGTGGCAACCTGTGCTCAGTCTGAAGACAATGGACCCAAGTTAGGTGTGACACGTTCACATAACTGTGCAGCACATGCCGGGAGTGATCAGTCAGACATTTTAATTTGAACCACGTATCTCTGGGTAGCTACAAAGTTCCTCAGGGATTTCATTTTGCAGGCATGTCTCTGAGCTTCTATACCTGCTCAAGGTCAGTGTCATCTTTGTGTTTAGCTCATCCAAAGGTGTTACCCTGGTTTCAATGAACCTAACCTCATTCTTTGTATCTTCAGTGTTGAATTGTTTTAGCTGATCCATCTTTAACGCAGGAGGGATCCTTGGCTGAGGATTGTATTTCAGAACCACCAACTGCTCTTGACAATTGTTAACCCGCTAGGCTCCTTTGGTTAGAGAAGCCACAGTCCTTCAGCCTCCAATTGGTGTCAGTACTTAGGAAGACCACAGCTAGATGGACAAACAGCATTGGGAGGCCTTAGCCCTGCTCCTCTCGATTCCATCCTGTAGAGAACAGGAGTCAGGAGCCGCTGGCAGGAGACAGCATGTCACCCAGGACTCTGCCGGTGCAGAATATGAACAACGCCATGTTCTTGCAGAAAACGCTTAGCCTGAGTTTCATAGGAGGTAATCACCAGACAACTGCAGAATGTAGAACACTGAGCAGGACAACTGACCTGTCTCCTTCACATAGTCCATATCACCACAAATCACACAACAAAAAGGAGAAGAGATATTTTGGGTTCAAAAAAAGTAAAAAGATAATATAGCTGCATTTCTTTAGTTATTTTGAACCCCAAATATTTCCTCATCTTTTTGTTGTTGTCATTGATGGTGGTGACATGGACTTGTTTATAGAGGACAGGTCAGCTGTCTGGCTCAATGATCTACATTCTGAAGTTGTCTGAAAATGTCTTCATGATTAAATTCAGCCTAAACGTTTTGCCGGGAACACTGCAGAGACAATGCTGTGAGTTTCCAACCTTAGCCCATCTGCGGGCAGAGAAGGTCTAGTTTGTCCATCAGCATTATCATGATATCAGGACTGGTTACTTGGTTAAGGAGGGGTCTAGGAGATCTGTCCCTTTTAGAGACACCTTACTTATAATGAAGTATTTGGGAGGGTGGTTTTCAAAAGTAGAAATGTCCTGTATTCCGATGATCATCCTGTAAACATTTTATCATTTATTAATCATCCCTGCCTGTGTCTATTATTATATTCATATCTCTACGCTGGAAACTTTCTGCCTCAATATTTACTGTGCCTTTGTTTTTGCTAGTTTGTGTTGTTGAAAAAAAAAACATTCTCTGCCTGAGTTTTAATTTTTGTCCAAAGTTATTTTAATCTATACAATTAAAAGCTTTTGCCTATCACTCTGGACTGTTGGATTGTTTTTTACATTCAGTGTT